CTATTAATACTAAAGCATATGTTAGGGAGTTGCTCAGCGTACTTGATATCTAGTAGCACCAGCCAAACTAGCTAACAGCCTTTCCATGGAGATAGGCCAGGAAGTAGCTCCATAGAGAAAAAAGGAAGTAGTGGACCTGCCTCCAAGGTTCCGATACTGGGAGGTGAAAGAGATCTGAAGTTCCGAATAAGCTGTTTACACTACCAGAGAAAAATCTGGCTCCCATCCAACCCTCACCCACGAGGTGCCCATTCCAGACATGGGGCAAGCTGCCTTCTCATCTTCCGCAGGTGACAGCTCGGCTCACATTTGTCCACGTCTTCCATCTCGTGCGCTGGCAACATACCTAAATGATTACTGGAAGAGCTGCCTCTTTTTATAATTTCCTGACAGAATTTATAAAATTAAAATATTTAATTAAAGACAGAATCGGGGACATGTTGCCTTCACATTTGCTGTTCAACCTGTGCACATTTTGGTGGTTCCCAAGAATCGTCATGCCAAAGCATCAGGCTTGAAAGGAGAGATCACCTTAAGCATCAAGATTTAAAAAAATAAAACACAACTCTCCTCAGTCTAAACTCTAGGATTTGGATGACGCTTCCCTGTCAAGGTTTCTCCCGAGTGGAGGAGACAAGAGGCAGGAAAGGCAGGTAACTAAAATTGCCTCATGTAAAGGGGCTCAGCGCAGAGGAGGAATGAGATAATAGCGGCGGTGGGGGTCTTTTCCCTTCTCTCCCTTTCTATCTTGGAAACAGGGGTCCGACTGGCAGCGGAGTGGGGGCAGTCCAAGCTCCGGGGTACCTGCAGGAGGAGACTCGACCAGCGAGAGGGGCCAGCGAGGGTGACCAGGTGCCCGCTTGGGGACCCCGCCGGCGGTGGCCAGGCTAGCCCAGGTCCTCCCCGATCCCAGGATGCACTGCGCCCCGCCCCCTCCCCGCGCCGCGTTCCGCCTCCCCTCGGCCCCGGCCCCCTCCCGCCCAGCGCGGGGAGGCGGGGACGCGTCGGCGGCGGAGGCTTCTCCAGTCGCGTCTTTCTCACTCACTGGGGAGCCCGGCGGTGGCGGCACCTTTCGAGGTAGACCCGCTGAGCTGCTAGCCCGCCGGCCAGCGAGTGAGAGGTCGGACAGACTGTGGAGCCGACAGACTGAAGGACAGCGGCACCGCCAGACGGCCAGAAAGTTCCGCCATGAGCTGGGGCACGGAGCTGTGGGTGAGTCGGGGAGAGGGGCGCCCCGCACGGACTTTGAAAATGCATTTTTATCTTCCTTTTCCAGGATCAGTTCGACAGCTTAGACAAGCATACACAATGGGGAATTGACTTCTTGGAAAGATATGCCAAATTTGTTAAAGAGAGGATAGAAATTGAACAGAACTATGCGAAACAATTGAGGTAAGTTAATTTTTTTTTCAGTTTTTAGAATGTTAATAAACTTTAAAAAATCTTCTTCCTATAGAAATCTGGTTAAGAAGTACTGCCCCAAACGTTCATCCAAAGATGAAGAGCCACGGTAAATTACATACCTGTTCATTAATGCATATTTAAGTCTCACCATTTTGAAATGTTTTTGCCAGGTTTACCTCGTGTGTAGCCTTTTTTAATATCCTTAATGAGTTAAATGACTATGCAGGACAGCGAGAAGTTGTAGCAGAAGAAATGGCGCACAGAGTGTATGGTGAATTAATGAGATATGCTCATGATCTGAAAACTGAAAGAAAAATGGTAATTCTTACAATTTTCATCCAATTGCAATATTATTTTTTTTGGCCGTGGTTATAATCTTCAGCATCTGCAAGAAGGACGAAAAGCTCAACAATATCTTGACATGTGCTGGAAACAGATGGATAATGTGAGTTATGACATTTTCATGGTTAACATAAATTCTCAGTGTGATATTTTAATTTTTTTAACAGAGTAAAAAGAAGTTTGAAAGAGAATGTAGAGAGGCAGAAAAGGCACAACAGAGTTATGAAAGATTGGATAATGATACTAATGCAACCAAGGCAGATGTTGAAAAGGTAAGAAATACTCCAAACCAACTTTAATGTCAGTTGATAATAATTTCGACCATTTTGCCCCTAGGCCAAACAGCAGTTGAATCTGCGTACGCATATGGCCGATGAAAATAAAAATGAATATGCTGCACAATTACAAAACTTTAATGGAGAACAACATAAACATTTTTATGTAGTGATTCCTCAGATTTACAAGGTAAATCTTAGATATGAAGTTAATCTAGTTTTTTTCTCTTTTTAAAAAAATTCTTGATTATTAGCAACTACAAGAAATGGACGAACGAAGGACTATTAAACTCAGTGAGTGTTACAGAGGATTTGCTGACTCAGAACGCAAAGTTATTCCCATCATTTCAAAATGTTTGGAAGGAATGATTCTTGCAGCAAAATCAGTTGATGAAAGAAGAGTAAGTGCTAAATAATTATCTTTGAATGCATCAACAGTTTTAAAACCTAGTTTCTTTTGTATAGGACTCTCAAATGGTGGTAGACTCCTTCAAATCTGGTTTTGAACCTCCAGGAGACTTTCCATTTGAAGATTACAGTCAACATATATATAGAACCATTTCTGATGGGACTATCAGTGCATCCAAACAGGAGAGTGGGAAGATGGATGCCAAAACCACAGTAGGAAAGGCCAAGGGCAAATTGTGGCTCTTTGGAAAGAAGCCAAAGGTAAAAGTCATAAAATTCCTATATGCTAATCAGTCTATTATAATGATTTAGATTCTCTTTTCAGGGCCCAGCACTAGAAGATTTCAGTCATCTGCCACCAGAACAGAGACGTAAAAAACTACAGCAGCGCATTGATGAACTTAACAGAGAACTACAGAAAGAATCAGACCAAAAGTATTATTCCTTTAAGTTTTCTCTATCATTATTATTTAATTCTGGGGTTCCTTCTCTTTTTTAGAGATGCACTCAACAAAATGAAAGATGTATATGAGAAGAATCCACAAATGGGGGATCCAGGGAGTTTGCAGCCTAAATTAGCAGAGACCATGAATAACATTGACCGCCTACGAATGGAAATCCATAAGAATGAGGTAGATTTGTTATTCAGCACTTGTCAAGATAAAGCTCAGTTGTTTGCTTATTTTTTTTCCTAAGGCTTGGCTCTCTGAAGTCGAAGGCAAAACAGGTGGGAGAGGAGACAGAAGACATAGCAGTGACATAAATCATCTTGTAACACAGGGACGAGAAAGGTGATTTTTTGTATTTTATTTGTATTTCTTCTTACTTGATCAGAGATAATTTTTTGTTTTATAGTCCTGAGGGAAGTTACACTGATGATGCAAACCAGGAAGTCCGTGGGCCACCCCAGCAGCATGGTCACCACAATGAGTTTGATGATGAATTTGAGGATGATGATCCCTTGCCTGCTATTGGACACTGCAAAGCTATCTACCCTTTTGATGGTATGATTTTCTTAATAATATTGTATGTAAAACTTAAATTATGCTTGTGAAAACTCTCATCTAGGACATAATGAAGGTACTCTAGCAATGAAAGAAGGTGAAGTTCTCTACATTATAGAGGAGGACAAAGGTGACGGATGGACAAGAGCTCGGAGACAGAACGGTGAAGAAGGCTACGTTCCCACGTCATACATAGATGTAACTCTAGAGAAAAACAGTAAAGGTGCAGTAACTTATATCTAAACTAACCAGGCACCTTTGTGCCATGTGTGACATAGGAAGAGTAACATAAAATGAAAACACATTCAACAGGTTGAAAAAAATAAGGAAACTTAAAGGGCATCCAAGATTAATTGTTCACTATGTGAGCTGAGTGTAGGCTTGATCTTGTGAATATTACCACAAGAAACATTTTGTGGCACTTTACTGTTTGAGTAACGTTGGTGTGAAGCTTAATTGATGCCTTTTGCTTTATGTCCCGCTTAAGTCTGTGTGAAGGATTTGTGTTTTTCTGCCTTACAAATAGAATTTGATTTATTGGGCAGGAATTCATGGATAGTAATGCTCTCTGCCCCCTTTACTTCAGAAAACACAGTGACTTTAGTGAATTTGAATAGTGAAACTGCTCTGAAATGCTATGGAAAGCCGACTCCCCAAAGAGTGGTTTCTTCTAGAAGTTTGAATTTGTAGCTACAGTTTCCAAGAAGAAAAATAGTAGTTGGATAATTTAGTAAAATAATAACATCATTTTCATTTTCTTACCTATTCTTAACTTTGGTTTCCTAAAGGAAGAAAATGAGCAGGTAGCACATAATCTATTTAAGTAGATTTAAAGAGAGTTTCAAAATAAATCTCCTGGTCTAGCTCTTAGGTGAATAAAATAGATTTTGTTTGAGACCTCAAAATATTTTGAGGTTAGCTGGTAATTTTCAATAATTTACAAGCTTCCTTCCAAACTAATCTCATACTTTTGTATGTTTCATCTTGAAAATATCTTTTGGGAAATACCACTTTAGTGATTATTTAGCATTTAGCAGTTACACATAGGAAAATACACAGTTACATAGAAAAATACACATTTGAAGATAGAGGAAACCTTGAATGGAGGGGAAGTGTTGACAAATTTTAATTTTTAAAGGAGAAACTTTTTGACTATCTGGGTTAGAGGAAGATATGTGTACCGCCTTTAGGGCATTTTGTTATTTCCGCTGAATCATTAGTTATTAGGATAGATAAATTTTTCCAATTAGTTTCAGCAAGCGTTGTTGGAAACACTGTGCAGTCAAGGATTGTGCAGTGCTGGTTGTGTGACCACACCCTGAGTCAGTGGTGTGGGGAAGTAAAGTGTGAAGAAGCAGTAAGATTGGTTTTTAATTTTGCCCATGTTTTAAATTTTCCTGGTGTTTTCGGTAGCTGACTATAAAATGATAGAGACATTTGGGACAGGCACTTTAAACTGAACACCCCTTTTGGTTTTACCAAAGGTCTTCAGTAATTGTTCTTTTCTTTTTCCTCCTGGACTGCAGGTTCCTGAAGAGGGTTTCTGAGGAAATGGGCAAGATGTTGAAGGAGGTTACATGCAGCTGCTTTTGGGGGAGGGTATTAGAGTTGTCAGGCTCAAAGAGAGTGAGAGAAGCAAGTTGCATGAGTGCATGCAGACATGATTTTTTTTTTACTAACTTCATTAGCATTTCCATACATTGTTTTTAAAAATCATAATACCAACCCTTAAGTTCCTAGTTCACAGTTATTCCCACAAAAGAAAAAGCCAACAATAGTGTACCATTTTTCTATTTATTTTATTGCTGTCTAATCAATAAAGAATGCAGAGCTGTCAAAAAATGTGTCTTACATTAGCTGTCCCAACAGGATTGTCTTCCCTCCCAGCTCTGTTTTAATTGGCTTTTAGACCCACTATCTGTCAGATCCTTGCCATCTGTCAGTGTCTGCCTGCGCCACCTCCGTGCTTGCTTAACATCCTGTTGCATGTCTAGCGTGATTGAGCTAGATTTTTCAGGCATGTCTTTAGATTCCCTTGTTCTTGTCAAAGCCTTGTTTTGTTTTACATTTGTAGTGCAAATCACTTTGTCAAACATCTCCAGCACTAATGTTTCCATCTTAGTATTTGTGCACACTGCTATAACTTCCCCACTGCAAACATTCCAGTTTTGGCATTACGAAGAAGTAGCTGTGAACCTGAAGTATTTATGATAAGAAAAAGAAAACATCTCTGCTGTAGCCTACAGCCCAGTTGAAAGAACTCTTTGAAACGTGATACATCTTCAGCACCTCAGTCTGGGAAGAATCTAGTCAGCACTGAAATCCTGGCATAATAAACACAGAAGATATTCACCACCTCAAGACAAAGGACTATTGTCAAAAGTCAGCTGCTTCCATTCAAATGCTGCCTTAAACTTGAGTGCCTAAATCTGTTGATTGCCAACACTACCACTACAGTATCCCACAAAGGGCTTTATGTGTCAGCTCAGTGCGACCTGCTTTAACTCTGCAGCACCGCTGCAGCTGCCGATGTAGCCTCGGTAGGTGGCTATTAGAGCTCTACCATATACAGTGGTGCATCTTCAAATTTATGCATCAAACTAAAGACATGTCCAAGTCCATTTTAATTTCCTCAGTGGTTTTATGAGAAGTTTTATGGGCCTCCCCCAATTGTCTTTTTATTTTGGGTTATGACGATCATGTTTGATAATTACAATGATAGTCTCTTTCCACGTGATGCTTTTGTTTGAACCTGATAAAATTTAGTGAAACTTTGTAATGATCTATGTGCACTTTTACTTGTAAAATGGAATTTCTGTATGTTTATACTTGTAAATATGATTGTTGTTAGTGCTCCTGTTGCTCATGGTGTCCTGCCTCGCATTTGTGATTCTGTTAATGACATGTATCTTAACTAATTTCTTAGTGGTGTTGTAATAGGGAGATGGGGCAGGTGGGGGGTTATTTGTACCACTGAATCTTCATTAATTTGGTTCTTTACTGTTTTGAGGGGAGAAAGAACGTGAAATGGTTTGTGTATTATTGAATTTTAAGCAATATTTTAGAAGCTGTGTGACTGCTTTAATAACTTTTTCCCAGTGTTATTTGAATCATACTACCCGTTATACTAAAGCTGAATGACAATTGTGTGAAAGTTACTGCCTTCATAAGATCAAGTCACCACTGTTACACAGCTGACATATAGTGTATTACCTTTGCAGCTAGTAAACTATAAAGTTTAGATATTGAATCTCGTTACAGGGTTATTTATATAATGTGACATTATTCAGTACTGACAGACTACATGAAGTAGTTTTAAAATCTAGTGCTATTTTTATTTTAAAGGTTAGCAATGAGGAGGAAATGTGATCTGGCTGTGTTTGTCTTCTGTACAAAGCCTGAAGTGCTTATGGTTTTTTGGCTAACAGCCACAGAGGGCAAAGTTTAAGACTTTCTTGTAAGGACTAACTGTTCTTTTCAAGCTACTGTTTGTTTTTCTAAAAGCAGGATTTGCTTCCGTAGGAGGCAAGTTCCTTGATGTGGAATAGTGCAACCTGTATATGGGTTATTATAATAGGAAAGACATTTGTACTTGCACAGTTTAAATCATTCTTAAATTTTGAACATGTGAATTGTCCCAAAAAATCTTTAATTTTTTGGTAATTTTTACTCTTTTTGTGCACATGTTGATTTCTTAATGGTAAATCCTTCATTTAAAGATAGTGTTCTCTGTTGAGAATATTTACATGGAATAAAACAATCTTTTCATGGCCTGTTAAGGTGTTTAGTGTGTGATCTTTCATTGCTATGT